AGAGAAACAGGATGAGGAGGGGATAACTGTGGCAAAATAGACCACACTTCAAAGGCTGAGGTTCAAGTTCCAGCTCTGCCTCTCTGTGAGCTCTGCAAGGGGCCTAACCTCACTCTGGTTTTCACATTTTCCCATTTCTAACCAGGTAACAAGATGATCCTCTCAGAGGAGAGTTGCAAGGCTTACATAAAGCCAGATGTGTAGCCATGTCTAGAATGTACTCACTCACTTAACAAATACTCATGAAACATCTGTAATGTGCCAAGCACTGAGGGCAACACAGAAGGGAACAAAAGACTGGCTAAACAGTCTGTGAAAACCAGAAAACTGTCATCAACAACACAGCAAGAGTAAAGAGGGAGGTGTGGGCATGCACAGGACACAAGGAGAGGGCCTCTCACCTGCCTGTGGTCAGGAAGCCTGGAAGGATGTCCTCGCCGACTGCACAGCCATGTTCTGTTTGCAAGGATAGAGGGAGCAGCATGCCTAGTCGGGGTGGTGGGGAAAGTACAACACAGGGAAGTGTGAAATCAGTAGTTCTGAGAAGGAGGCCTTCTGGCTTGGGATGGCTGGAGGGCAGAATGACTGTGGGCGACCAGCCTGGAGAAGAAGGCCTGACTCAGGAGGGCCTGCATGCAGAGCAGAGTTAGTCCTCATCCTCAGGTCCACGGGAGGCCACAGAAGCATTTTAAGCTAGAATGAGGATGACAGATAGTAGTGAGGCAGGCTGAGATGCAGGAAGGCCAGCGAGATCCAGCAAGGAGGATGTGGCTTGTGTGGGGGCTGTTGTCGCCACGTGTTAGCCAACCATGTGCATGTGAAAGAGGCTGACTTACAAGAATCTGCTCCTGTAAGCCCAGAGAGGCCCAGGGACAACTTCCACTTTATTCTGGATGTTTTCACTTTTGGGACATCCTGTTCTGAGTCAAGATTCCTCCTTCTGAACATGGGACTTTCCAGAAGGACCACAGCTCCTCCCGTGCATCCACTCGGCCTGGGAGGTTCTGGATTTTGGCTGTCGAGGGAGTTTGCCTGCCTCTCCAGAGAAAGATGGTCATGAGGCCCCTGTGGAGTCTGCTTCTCTGGGAAGGTAAGTGGGGCAGGCAGATAGCCTGTCCTCGGAGGCAGAGTGACCAGGGGCTCTGTTCTTTCAGCCCTACTTCCCATTACAGTTACTGGTGCCCAAGTGCTGAGCAAAGTCGGGGGCTCGGTGCTGCTGGTGGCAGCGCGTCCCCCTGGCTTCCAAGTCCGTGAGGCTATCTGGCGATCTCTCTGGCCTTCAGAAGAGCTCCTGGCCACGTTTTTCCGAGGCTCCCTGGAGACTCTGTACCATTCCCGCTTCCTGGGCCGAGCCCAGCTACACAGCAACCTCAGCCTGGAGCTCGGGCCGCTGGAGTCTGGAGACAGCGGCAACTTCTCCGTGTTGATGGTGGACACAAGGGGCCAGCCCTGGACCCAGACCCTCCAGCTCAAGGTGTACGGTGAGTGTGTCTGACACTGGCTGCCTGGCCCTAGACCCATACCAGCTGTACTTTTCTTTCCCAGATGCAGTGCCCAGGCCCGTGGTACAAGTGTTCATTGCTGTAGAAAGGGATGCTCAGCCCTCCAAGACCTGCCAGGTTTTCTTGTCCTGTTGGGCCCCCAACATCAGCGAAATAACCTATAGCTGGCGACGGGAGACAACCATGGACTTTGGTATGGAACCACACAGCCTCTTCACAGACGGACAGGTGCTGAGCATTTCCCTGGGACCAGGAGACAGAGATGTGGCCTATTCCTGCATTGTCTCCAACCCTGTCAGCTGGGACTTGGCCACAGTCACGCCCTGGGATAGCTGTCATCATGAGGCAGGTATGCTAAGGGCCAGCAGTCAGTGGTTGAGGGTCCACCTCTAACCCCACCCCTCCATGTTCAGCACCAGGGAAGGCCTCCTACAAAGATGTGCTGCTGGTGGTGGTGCCTGTCTCGCTGCTCCTGATGCTGGTTACTCTCTTCTCTGCCTGGCACTGGTGCCCCTGCTCAGGTAGGAGTCCTGCAGGTGCAGGAGGTAGGTGGTACATACAGCTCAGTCCCTTCCTCTGCCGCAGGATGCCCTGCCCCTGAAAGAACTACCCGACTGACCAGGGCTCCGTGGTCATTTCCATGCCAGGCTGTCGGAGCTGGCTTGTCCCAAGGTGGAGAAAGGGAGTCAGCAAGGAGGAGTCACTGAGCCCTCACTATGGTGGGTGTGTCCCAGAAGGCAGGGTCTGGGTCCAGCCTCTAAGCATGGGGACAGGCAATGCTGATTCCTGTTCATTCTCTCCAGCAGAGAGAAGGGCAAGAGGGAACAGCTGAGCCTGCACTCCACCTGAAGGCCCCATCTGCTGTGGGAGGGTATTGCCCTGGCCCCTGGCCCCTGGCCCCTGCCCCAAGAGTCCCCAGGATTTGTGATAAGAAAGTGGAAGCCAGGAAAACAGCAGGGAAAAAATACCTTTATTGAGATATAATTCACATAGCATACAATTCACCTATTTAAAGTATACAATTCGATGCCTTTTAGTGTATTCGCAGAGTTGGGCATCCACCTTCACAACCAATTTTAAAACATTTCTATTACCTCCCCCAAAACCCCATAACCCCTTAGCCATCACCTCCCAAATCCCCCATTCCTCCCACAGCACTAGTCTGCTTTCTGCCTCTATGCTTTTGTCTTTCCTGGACATTTCATATAAATAGAACTATACACTATGTGGCCCTTTGGCCAGGCTTTTTTCACTTAGTGTCATGTCCTCAAGGCTCATAAAATAGCATCTTTGGCCACTGAGAAGGGACCCAACAACCTGGGATAGTAGAAAGCTCCATGCAGGGAGTCCAGAAGCTGGTTCTGGCTCTGCCTCATGGCTTCTGTCCAGTGATTTAACTGGGTCCACCACAGTCCTAACTTTCCATACCTTCTACAATTAAATGTATGGCATAGTTGCAGGCCAAGGTTAGATACTAGGAAGAATTTCCTATTCTTGAAGAGCCTCCCTTTCCAGGGTGTTGGAAGACCAGGAGAAATGTTCCTTTACCTAAGGTGACCTTGGGCTAACACACTGAGGATTCAGAGGCCTGCAGGCAGGCCAAGGATTCCAAGACTCCAAACACTGGAGGGGTAACTTTCTTTCTGATGTCCTTACCAGGGAAAAAGAAAAAGGATGTCCATGCTGACAGAGTGGGTCCAGAGACAGAGAACCCCCTTGTGCAGGATCTGCCATAAAGGACAATATGAACTGATGCCTGGACTATCAGTAACCCCACTGCACAGGCACACGATGCTCTGGGACATAACTGGTGCCTGGAAATCACCATGGTCCTCATATCTCCCATGGGAATCCTGTCCTGCCTCGAAGGAGCAGCCTGGGCAGCCATCACACCACGAGGACAGGAAGCACCAGCACGTTTCACACCTCCCCCTTCCCTCTCCCATCTTCTCATATCCTGGCTCTTCTCTGGGCAAGATGAGCCAAGCAGAACATTCCATCCAGGACACTGGAAGTTCTCCAGGATCCAGATCCATGGGGACATTAATAGTCCAAGGCATTCCCTCCCCCACCACTATTCATAAAGTATTAACCAACTGGCACCAAGGAATTGCCTCCAGCCTGAGTCCTAGGCTCTAAAAGATATTACATATTTGAACTAATAGAGGAACTCTGAGTCACCCATGCCAGCATCAGCTTCAGCCCCAGACCCTGCAGTTTGAGATCTGATGCTTCCTGAGGGCCAAGGCATTGCTGTAAGAAAAGGTCTAGAAATAGGTGAAAGTGAGAGGTGGGGGACAGGGGTTTCTCTTTCTGGCCTAAGGACTTTCAGGTAATCAGAGTTCATGGGCCCTCAAAGGTAAATTGCAGTTGTAGACACCGAGGATGGTTGACAACCCATGGTTGAGATGGGCACCGTTTTGCAGGAAACACCATATTAATAGACATCCTCACCATCTCCATCCGCTCTCACGCCTCCTGCAGGATCTGGGAGTGAGGGTGGAGAGTCTTTCCTCACGCTCCAGCACAGTGGCCAGGAAAAGAAATACTGAATTTGCCCCAGCCAACAGGACGTTCTTGCACAACTTCAAGAAAAGCAGCTCAGCTCAGGATGAGTCTTCCTGCCTGAAACTGAGAGAGTGAAGAACCATAAAACGCTATGCAGAAGGAACATTATGGAGAGAAAGGGTACTGAGGCACTCTAGAATCTGCCACATTCATTTTCAAATGCAAATGCAGAAGACTTACCTTAGTTCAAGGGGAGGGGACAAAGACCCCACAGCCCAACAGCAGGACTGTAGAGGTCACTCTGACTCCATCAAACTTTTTATTGTGGCCATCTTAGGAAAATACATTCTGCCCCTGAATGATTCTGTCTAGAAAAGCTCTGGAGTATTGATCACTACTGGAAAAACACTTAAGGAGCTAAACTTACCTTCGGGGATTATTAGCTGATAAGGTTCACAGTTTCTCTCACCCAGGTGTAACTGGATTTTTTCTGGGGCCTCAATCCAGTCTTGATAACAGCGAGGAAAGAGGTATTGAAGAAACAGGGGTGGGTTTGAAGTACTATTTTCCCAGGGTGGCTTCAATCTCCCCACCTAGGATGTCAGCCCTGTCCAAGGACCTTCCCTCTTCTCCCCAGTTCCTGGGCAATCACTTCACCTTGGACAAAGGATCAGCACAGCTGGCCTCCAGATCCACATCACCACTCTTCCACTCGATTGTTCCCAGATCCTCCCTGCCTGGCCTGCTCAGAGGTTCCCTGTTGGTAACCTGGCTTTATCAAATTCTCATCCCTTTCCCACACCCACTTCTCTCCTATCACCTTCCCCCAAGATTACCTGAACAGGGTCCATGGCCACTCAACCTGTCAGCTTGCACCATCCCCACCTGCCACCTACAGTCAGGCCACATGCCTGGTCACTGAATCATGCAAAACTGGCCTCAGTCCCTAAAAATGATGTGGAAAGGAAAGCCCAGGATCTGACAATGAGCCCTGGTGGATTTGTGGGGAAAAAATACACAGCACTCCCCACCTTTCTTTCGTTCATCTCCAGGGCCCCACCTCAGATCAAAGCAGCTCTGGATGAGATGGGACCTGCAGCTCTCCCTCCACAAGGTGACTCTTAGCAACCTCATTTCGACAGTGGTTTGTAGCGTGGTGCACCAGGGCCTTGTTGAACAGATCCACACTGCTCTAATAAAGTTCCCATCCTTAATGACTCACTTGTCAACTAGTGGACTAATTAACCCT